TGACCTCCGGGGCGAGAGATGAGACACCAGACTAGGGAACTTCCTCTACTCGCCTCTACGTCTACCTGGGCGCGCCGGAGGCGTCGGCAAGGAGGCGGGGGCGGGGCGCGGAGGCGGGACCGGGGCGCCGGGGGCGGGGGCGGTAGGCGGAGGCGGGGCTGGGGCGCCGGGGGCGGGGGTGGGAGGCGGAGGCGGGGCCGGGGCGCCGGGGGCGGGGCGAGTCCGGAGGACTCCTTGGACTGCGCGGAACATGGCGTTCTGGGGTTGGCGCGCCGCGGCAGCCCTCCGGCTGTGGGGCCGGGTAGTTGAACGGGTCGAGGCCGGGGGAGGCGTGGGGCCGTTTCAGGCCTGCGGCTGTCGGCTGGTGCTTGGCGGCAGGGACGATGTGAGTGCGGGGCTGAGAGGCAGCCATGGGGCCCGCGGTGAGCCCTTGGACCCGGCGCGCCCCTTGCAGAGGCCTCCCAGACCCGAGGTGCCCAGGGCATTCCGGAGGCAGCCGAGGGCAGCAGCTCCCAGTTTCTTCTTTTCGAGGTATTTTGGGCAAGGACAAGCACTTCTTGCGTGTTCGTTGTCGACACCTCGCCCACTCTTTCTCACCTTGCCGTGTTTCCTTTGCGGCATGTCTGGGAGTTTACGTGCGTTCCAACACCGGGGCCTCCGTCTTTATGCTGATCTGTGGACGTCACTTATGGGGGTTTTGTCGTTTATTTCACCATTCCCTCATTGAAATACGTTCTAACCTTTAGTTATTGTGCATCATGCTGTGGTGAATAACCTTGTTGGCACCTCACTGTTTGCATAAATTCCTAGTACTGGGATTGCTAGGTCCAAAAGTATATGCATTTAACGCTTTAATGATCCCTCATAAATGTTGTGCGGTTAATACTCCCACTGGCATGTGATCGTACCCGTCTCCATAGTAATTGCATCTAAGAACTGAGGCTACATAGGAAAAAATCTTAAGGTCCATGGTTGTTAGGTATCAGATGCCCTATAATGGATGAATATTTAAGTAAATAATGGCACATTGACTTGCTGTCTGACACAACTGCTGAAAATGTTGGTGAAAAGTGAGTCTCGAAGTGGTAGCTCACACTTGTAATACCAGCACTTTCGGAGGCTGAGACGGGGATCGCTCGAGGCCAGGAGTTCAAGAGCAGCCTGGGCAACATAACGAGACCCCCATCTCTACCAAAAATTTAAAAATTAGCCGGGCATGGTGGCGCAAGCCTGTTGTCCCAGTTACTCCTGAGACTAAGGCAAGAGGATCCCTTGAGTCCAGGAGTTCAAGGCTGCAGTGAGCTATGATTGAGCCACTGCACTCCAGCCTGGGTGACAGAGCAAGACTCTTATCTACCTGTGGGAAAAAAAAAAGAAAAAAGTTTAATAGATCCTGAAGAGTTGGCCGGGCGCGGTAGCTCACGCCTGTAATCCCAGCACTTTGGGAGGATGAGACGGGTGGATAACGAGGTCAGGAGTTCGAGACCAGCTGGGCCAACATGGTGAAACCCCATTTCTACTGAAATTACAAAAATTAGCCGGGCGTGGTGGCGGGCGCCTGTAATCCTAGCTACTCAGGAGGCGGAGGCAGGAGAATCACTTGAACCCGGAAGGCAGAGGTTGCAGTGAGCCGAGATGGCACCATTGCACTCCAGCCCGGGCGAAAGAGCAAAAACTCCGTCTCAAAAAAAAACAAAGATCCCGAAGAGTCAGTCGTTCATCCAAGAAGCCCTGACTGAGCTCTTATTCTGTGCCAGACTCTGTTCTAGGTGCTATGGATGGAGCAGGGACCAGGACCTACAAACACGTGGAGCGCATTCTAATATCTGTGATACTCTGCAAAACTGTTAAAACAAATCCTTGCGGCCGGGCGCGGTGGCTCACGCCTGTAATTCCAGCACTTTGGAAGGCCGAGACGGGCGGATCACGAGGTCAGGAGATCGAGACCATCCTGGCTAACACAGTGAAACCCCGTCTTTACTAAAAATACAAGGAAATTAGCCAGGCGTGGTGGCGGGTGCCTGTAGTCCCAGCTACTCGGGAGGCTGAGGCAGGAGAATGGCGTGAACCTGGGAGGCGGAGCTTGCAGTGAGCCGAGATCGCGACACTGCACTCCAGCCTGGGCAACAGAGCGAGACTCCGTCTCAAAACAAAACAAAACAAAACAAAACAAAAATCCTTGCTACCACTGGCCCTAAAGCAGGAGGCATAGGGCTGCGTGTGAGGAGTAGTCCATTGCATGGGCTTCCTCCAGTTTGGCTTTGGATTTTTGAGCTCTCTGAATTTGTTGTTTGTGTCCTTTGCACAGTGTCCCTCCCAGGTTGCACCCATGCCTGCCCCTCAGGGTCCCCCACTCCCAGTGAATTTCACACCATGCAGCATGTACTTTAAGCCATACATCTTACGTATGTTCCAGACATTTGGTAAAACGCCGTTTATGTGTTTTTCAGTGACTCACAAACATTTTATTTACGTAAATGAGGAATGTACTCAGGCACCCTTCGTGATACCTTGCCCTCAGCAGGCACTCAACAGCAATAATAACTTTCATTCCTTTTGTGCTTCTCTTAACAGTTCGTGTTTAGTAGGAGCACAGTAGCTGTTTGGGGAACGACCTTAAGTGAATAGATGTCTGAAATGCTGTGTGAAGTGGGGCGCTTAATAGGTGGTGAGATGGTTTTAGAACCAGGGTTTTCCCTCTTTGCTTCTTGACTCCTTAACCAGTTTTCATTAGGAGACCCCTTTGGAGGTTTGCAGTCAGTCAGAGTTGAGTGCCTACTGAGTGTACTGAATTATGAAATGAGCACAGTTCCCATTAACCTGAATTTTTTGCTCCCAAGTAAGTCTTGATTTCTGATTTATGACTGCTTTGTTTCCTTTGCTGCTGTGTTTTTTTCTGTCAGTATTAAAGGTGGAAGAAGGTCCATATCTTTTTCTGTGGGTGCTTCAAGTGTTGTTGGAAGTGGAGGCAGCAGTGACAAGGGGAAGCTTTCCCTGCAGGATGTAGCTGAGCTGATTCGGGCCAGAGCCTGCCAGAGGGTGGTGGTCATGGTGGGGGCCGGCATCAGCACACCCAGTGGCATTCCAGACTTCAGGTACTGCCCACAGTCCCACCTGCCTTCTGCGCAAGGCCTCAGAGCCTTTCTTCTCTCCCTGCAGATCGCCGGGGAGTGGCCTGTACAGCAACCTCCAGCAGTACGATCTCCCGTACCCCGAGGCCATTTTTGAACTCCCATTCTTCTTTCACAACCCCAAGCCCTTTTTCACTTTGGCCAAGGAGCTGTACCCTGGAAACTACAAGCCCAACGTCACTCACTACTTTCTCCGGCTGCTTCATGACAAGGGGCTGCTTCTGCGGCTCTACACGCAGAACATCGATGGGCTTGAGAGAGGTGAGCCCTCTGTGAGTCGCACACATTCTTTTGCAGCAACACTTCGCTTTGGCTTGAATTTCAGTGTCGGGCATCCCTGCCTCAAAGCTGGTTGAAGCTCATGGAACCTTTGCCTCTGCCACCTGCACAGTCTGCCAAAGACCCTTCCCAGGGGAGGACATTCGGGTGAGTTATCCTGCTGTTGGTTGTCCTTCTGCTCTTCCTCAGGCCTGTTTTCTCTGTTTTCCAGGCTGACGTGATGGCAGACAGGGTTCCCCGCTGCCCGGTCTGCACCGGCGTTGTGAAGCCCGACATTGTGTTCTTTGGGGAGCCGCTGCCCCAGAGGTTCTTGCTGCATGTGGTTGATTTCCCCATGGCAGATCTGCTGCTCATCCTTGGGACCTCCCTGGAGGTTTGTCAGCAGGCCTGTGCAGGGAGGAGGCTACTGTGCCCCTCACGTTTGGCCCATTTTTCAGGTGGAGCCTTTTGCCAGCTTGACCGAGGCCGTGCGGAGCTCAGTTCCCCGACTGCTCATCAACCGGGACTTGGTGGGGCCCTTGGCTTGGCATCCTCGCAGCAGGGACGTGGCCCAGCTGGGGGACGTGGTTCACGGCGTGGAAAGCCTAGTGGAGCTTCTGGGCTGGACAGAAGAGATGCGGGACCTTGTGCAGCGGGAAACTGGGAAGGTACAGACTGCTGAGGAGGACCATCCAAGGGGCTGCCCTTCTCACTGCTCTAGGGTATGGTCCACCTGATATGGAGCCCCGTTGGTATAGCTGATACCCTCTGTCTTCTGTATTCCAGCTTGATGGACCAGACAAATAGGATGATGGCTGCCCCCACACAATAAATGGTAACATAGGAGACATCCACATCCCAATTCTGACAAGACCTCATGCCTGAAGACAGCTTGGGCAGGTGAAACCAGAATATGTGAACTGAGTGGACACCCGAGGCTGCCACTGGAATGTCTTCTCAGGCCATGAGCTGCAGTGACTGGTAGGGCTGTGTTTACAGTCAGGGCCACCCCGTCACATATACAAAGGAGCTGCCTGCCTGTTTGCTGTGTTGAACTCTTCACTCTGCTGAAGCTCCTAATGGAAAAAGCTTTCTTCTGACTGTGACCCTCTTGAACTGAATCAGACCAACTGGAATCCCAGACCGAGTCTGCTTTCTGTGCCTAGTTGAACGGCAAGCTCGGCATCTGTTGGTTACAAGATCCAGACTTGGGCCGAGCGGTCCCCAGCCCTCTTCATGTTCCGAAGTGTAGTCTTGAGGCCCTGGTGCCGCACTTCTAGCATGTTGGTCTCCTTTAGTGGGGCTATTTTTAATGAGAGAAAATCTGTTCTTTCCAGCATGAAATACATTTAGTCTCCTCAAAGGGACTGCAGGTGTTGACATGAGTTGGAAAGGGAACCCTGGGATACGTGGCGTCCCCTCTATTGGAACAGTCTGAGGACTGAAGGCATTTGTCCCTGGATTTATTGGAGACGGCCCAGCTCCTCCCTCTGAAGGTGGTCACATTCTGTTGACTCTCCATACTCAGCCTCTCCTCCAGAAACAGATCTGTTCCAGAACATTCCAGCACTTTCTATCTGGCCTCCTTGTCCCCACACTACGCCCCCCCACCCTCGCCAGGGCTTCCTCTAGTGACACTGTTAGAGCTAATCTCTGAGACAGGGAAGGCATTACTCACTTAAAACCCAGGCTGAGTCCTGGCCACCTGCTGGATTGTGACATAGGAGGTGGAATCCACTGAACTGCTACTTCTGCACAGGCTCCTTCTCCTGGGGCTGTACCCAGGCCCAGCCCTGATGGCTCACCCTGTCAGGCACCAGCTGCTCCCTCCTGGGCTCTCACCCACCTGCACATCCTCCTTCCTAGCATCACATTACCTGCGTGTTTCCCCAGACAAAAGCACTTCCCATTCTTGAACCTTGCCTACCCTGGGCTGAGCTGACGGCAATAGATTTAATGACAGTGACTCCCAGGAAGGGGGTCCTGTGACTTTGCGCCTTAATAAGAACAAAAGGTGGAATTGGTGACCTAGGAAAACTGTTGAATTCTAAAAAGAATGAAGTTAGTTTCTAACCCTAGTTAATGTTCCTTTTTTATTTTTTGAGTCTTGCCCTGTCACTCAGGGTGGAGTGCGGTGTTATGATCTCAGCTCACTGCAACTTCCGCCTCCCGGGTTTAAGCGATTCTCCTGGGTAGCTGGGATTACAGGTGTGTCCCACCACACCTAGCACATGGGCATATTTGTAATAGAGACAAGGTTTTGCTATGTTGGCCAGGCTGGTCTCGAACTCCTGGCTTCAAGTGATCCACCCACCTCGGCCTCCCAAAGTGCTGGGATTACAGGCATGAGCCACTGTGCCTGGCCCCTTTATTTGATAATTTACACATACATTTTTGTCCAAAACTCTTCTTTATTTCAAGATGATGTTTCTGTGGCTATGTGTGGTATGTGGTATAAATCTCAATCTATGGTCACACGAGGGGCATTTTCCTTGTTGTAAGTGTAG